GGTAGGGCCCTCCCAGGCACGCTTCTGCACCCCTGAGTTCCGAGCCCTGGGCCATCACAGTCGCACACCTCATGGGTACCACACCCTACGTGGGGGCTCCTGGAGCAGGTCTCAGCCTGTAGGGGAGTTCCGACCCTAGCTGAGGTTTCCCCAATAGGGGACCTGGCTGTTCTGAAGGACCAGGTGTTTGTCCTGAAGGAAGGTGTTGATTACAGAGTGAAGATCTCCTTCAAGGTGAGAGCCGGGGCAATGGGCGGAGGGGATGGGGGTGGGGGCAACAGCCAGAGGCCTGGCCCCCAGAGGAACCCCTAATGCCTCTGTTCCCAGGTCCACAGGGAGATTGTCAGCGGCCTCAAGTGTCTGCACCACACCTACCGCCGGGGCCTGCGCGGTGAGGGCAGCGGTGGGGGGAACGGGGCGGGGGGGGGAAGCGGGGGCAGACAGAGGACAGCTCTGATGCCCTCGCCCTCCCTAGTGGACAAGACCGTCTACATGGTGGGCAGCTATGGCCCGAGCGCCCAGGAGTATGAGTTTGTGACTCCGGTGGAGGAAGCGCCGAGGGGTGCGCTGGTGCGGGGCCCCTATCTGGTGGTGTCCCTCTTCACCGACGATGACAGGACGCACCACCTGTCCTGGGAGTGGGGTCTCTGCATCTGCCAGGACTGGAAGGACTGAACCCCCAGTCCGTGTCTCCCCTACCTCCCTCAGTTGTTGCACAGGGACCCCCAAGCATCCCCAGCACCCCCCGTGAGTGACCAGACCCTCCCCTGCTGCCCCTGCTGCCCCTGCTGCCCCTGCTCTGTCCCGGGACCCCCTGGCCTGGCGCTGTCCCCTGAGCTGTCCCATTAAACATGGCCCTGTCTCTCTCGGTGCCCTGGGTGTCGTCTCTTTCTGCCTCCCCTCCCCTGGGGGCCGGGGGCGGCCGCATGGGCCTTGTCTTTGCTGGGACTGGGCCTGTGTGCCACGTGGCAGCTGCTGCTTGGCTTCTGGCCCCCTTATCTGCCCCCGCCCCACGCGCCCTGGCAGCACCATGAGCCGCCAGCTTCTGCCTGTACTGCTGCTGCTGCTGCTCAGGGCTTCGTGCCCATGGGGTCAGGAACAGGGAGCGAGGAGCCCCTCGGAGGAGCCTCCAGAGGAGGAAATCCCCAAGGAGGATGGGATCTTGGTGCTGAGCCGCCACACCCTGGGCCTGGCCCTGCGGGAGCACCCTGCCCTGCTGGTGGAATTCTGTGAGTGCTGGGGCCAGTGGGGCTGGGGACCGTGGCCTGGGGCACTCACGGCCCCATCCCCCAGATGCCCCGTGGTGTGGGCACTGCCAGGCCCTGGCCCCCGAGTACAGCAAGGCAGCTGCCGTGCTCGCGGCCGAGTCAATGGTGGTCACGCTGGCCAAGGTGGATGGGCCCGCGCAGCGCGAGCTGGCTGAGGAGTTTGGTGTGACGGAGTACCCTACGCTCAAGTTCTTCCGCAATGGGAACCGCACGCACCCGGAGGAGTACACAGGTGAGGGGCAGGCCGGTCATTGGGGGGGCGGTGCCAGGCCGAGGCTGAGGGGGACTCCCTGCAGGACCACGGGACGCTGAGGGCATTGCCGAGTGGCTGCGACGGCGGGTGGGGCCCAGTGCCATGCGGCTGGAGGACGAGGCGGCCGCCCAGGCGCTGATCGGTGGCCGGGACCTAGTGGTCATTGGCTTCTTCCAGGTGAGCCACTGGGCATGGGGGGCCGGGCCATGACCGGGTGGCCTCACAGGGCCAGGCCCCTCAGGACCTGCAGGACGAGGACGTGGCCACCTTCTTGGCCTTGGCCCAGGACGCCCTGGACATGACCTTTGGCCTCACAGACCGGCCGCGGCTCTTTCAGCAGTTTGGCCTCACCAAGGACACTGTGGTTCTCTTCAAGAAGGTAGGTCAGGCCCAGGTGTGGGTTGGGGTCCGCAGCGCCCGCTAACCCACCTGCTGCTGTCCAGTTTGATGAGGGGCGGGCAGACTTCCCCGTGGACGAGGAGCTTGGCCTGGACCTGGGGGATCTGTCGCGCTTCCTGGTCACACACAGCATGCGCCTGGTCACGGAGTTCAACAGCCAGGTGCGTAGGCTGCAGTGCCTGGGCTGGGGGTGCTGTGGAGTCATGAGCACCCTCCCTACTGTAGACGTCTGCCAAGATCTTCGCGGCCAGGATCCTCAACCACCTGCTGCTGTTTGTCAACCAGACGCTGGCTGCGCACCGGGAGCTCCTAGCGGGCTTTGGGGAGGCAGCTCCCCGCTTCCGGGGGCAGGTACTGGGGGGCTGGGGGAAAGGGGCAGCGGGTGGCCGGTGCCAGCATGGACTCCCTGCCACAGGTGCTGTTCGTGGTGGTGGACGTGGCGGCCGACAATGAGCACGTGCTGCAGTACTTTGGACTCAAGGCTGAGGCAGCCCCCACTCTGCGCTTGGTCAACCTTGAAACCACTAAGAAGTATGCGCCTGTGGATGGGGGCCCTGTCACCGCAGCGTCCATCACTGCTTTCTGCCATGCAGTCCTCAACGGCCAAGTCAAGGTCCGCTGCAGACTGCTCATAATGGAAGGGGACCTGGCAAAGCGCCTGTCCTGGTTTCCCCCAGCCCTATCTCCTGAGCCAGGAGATACCCCCTGATTGGGATCAGCGGCCAGTTAAGACCCTCGTGGGCAAGAATTTTGAGCAGGTGGCTTTTGACGAAACCAAGAATGTGTTTGTCAAGTTCTGTGAGTGTTGAGGGAGGCAGGGGTGGTGTGGGCAGATGGCTGTGCTCAACGGCTCCCATCCTAGATGCCCCGTGGTGCACCCACTGCAAGGAGATGGCCCCTGCCTGGGAGGCATTGGCTGAGAAGTACCAAGACCACGAGGACATCATCATTGCTGAGCTGGATGCCACGGCCAACGAGCTGGATGCCTTCGCTGTGCACGGCTTCCCTACTCTCAAGTACTTCCCAGCAGGGCCAGGTCGGAAGGTATGGCGGACAGGTGGCTGGGGAGGAAGCCGCGTGTCCTCCAGATCCCCCTGCCTCTTCTCAGGTGATTGAATACAAAAGCACCAGGGACCTGGAGACTTTCTCCAAGTTCCTGGACAACGGGGGCGTGCTGCCCACGGAGGAGCCCCCGGAGGAGCCAGCAGCCCCGTTCCCGGTGGGTGTCCCTAAGCCAGGGCTCCAGGCCTCGAGCTTCGAGCTGCACTTGTGACCCTTTCTAGGAGCCACCGGCCAACTCCACTATGGGGTCCAAGGAGGAACTGTAGCTGCCCCCGTGTCACCCCCGCCATCACTGCTGGACAGGAGCCACCCCCTTGGGTACCAGAGGGAGCTGTGCATTGTGAATAAAGAGTGAGCTTGGTTCTGGACTCTGTGTGCCTGGTCCCTCAGCAAGGCTGGC